TGTAGCCTTAATTGCCTTGGTGAATCCTCAAGGGACATAAATCCATCCTTTAACAAAGATTCCTTTGGATAGTAGAATGGTGAACGTTATTGCGCTTCCATTACCGCCCTCCAATTGGGAAGCCCCCAGCATCGAATTCGGAGGGCCGGCAATAGCAGCTCATGCCTGTAGGGTGCGTCCACTGACTGCAGGAAAAGCAATCAGGGTGGGAGAAACTTAGGAAACCACCCAGGGCCAAAGGAAGGAAAACTCAATGTACAAATTTTTTTCCGCTGGAGGCAAAGGCTGACATCCATACCTGTACTGGGCAATGGTCAGCGTAGCCTCACGTTCGGCCCCAAAGCCAGACAAGTGCTGGTTTAGGTAGGCCTCCAGGGACTTGCTGTCGAACTTGTGCTGGGGCAGCACTTCGGCCAAATCGGACTCGCCAGTAGCACCTGGCTTCATGATCACCCCCGCAGGCCACAGCAACGCGGCATCCACAGGTCTCGAGTGCCGAAGTCCTTCAGGATTGGGGCAACGTCCCCTCTAGAGCATGGGCCGAGGCCGGGGTGGGGTCTGGCTCCAGCCAACCGCACACAGCCTACGCGCCGTTGCTGAGCAACGCTTGCCCGCTGAATCCCGAGGTTTTAGCTCTAGTCAAGTGCCAAAAGAGCCCAATGTGTGTTCGGGTTTCAATTCTCCAGTCAGCGTCAGAGTTGGAGGCCTCAATTTTAAAGAAGGCAAAGCCATGGTCATCGTTGCGGGTAAGGAACAACGCAGAAGCCTCTTCCACCCCCAAATTTAATGCAACAGCAGGCGGAAGACCTGCAGGGTCCCGTTCAGAAAAAGGGCCGTCAGACTGTCGAGCCTAAGAATAAAAAGACCCTGTTTCTCTTAGATACCCGGTTAGCAAGGCAACATCGCTGGCCTCCTGCCCTGGACACTTATCACCCCGGTGCTGCTGCGGCCGGGTTTAGCCGGCCCAGCGAGGAAGGAAGCCGAAAGAGCCAGGTTTTTGATGAGGGGGAGCGATGTCTGCGACGCACCGGAAGCGGCTCCGAGGAAGGCCTGTGGGAGTCTCGGAGACGTGTCTGTCTGTGAGGCGCTGGGTGCACGTCCCCAGGGCTCTGGGCTAGGAAGGCAGCGGCGAGGTGCCTCCCCACGTACCCCTCGCGGGCCCAGCCGAGCAACGTGGGGCGAAGGCGGCGGCGAAGGCCCGGGCTGGGAGCGTTGGCGGCCGGAGTCCCAGCCATGGCGGAGTCTGTGGAGCGCCTGCAGCAGCGGGTCCAGGAGCTGGAGCGGGAACTTGCCCAGGAGAGGAGTCTGCAGGTCCCGAGGAGCGGCGACGGAGGGGGCGGCCGGGTCCGCATCGAGAAGATGAGCTCAGAGGTGGTGGATTCGAATCCCTACAGGTAACCTGCGTCGCCGGTCGGAGGCAGGCGCGGGGGACGAGGTCAGGCTCCGTGAGGTCAGAAGTGAGGCGCTTCCCACGTCCCGCTCATGGGGACGCCCGCCACCCTTTTCTTGGTCTGCGAATCCTGTTCCCAAATGGGCAAGGCCACATCTTAGTACTGATCGGAAGATATTCTTTCTCTTTTTTAAAAACCTCCAGTGAGTCAGCCATATGGTGCTGCTCCTGTGCCTGCTGAGGACGTGTGTCCAGTTTCCTATCACCCTTGCCTCTTAATTAGTCCGCCTCGCTGTGTATAAGACTGATAGTAAGAACTTTCAGAAGATGAGATCAAATATTAAACCTGCTAAGGTAAACTTTGAGTTTCATTAAAGGCTTATCAAAAGCTTTAAAACATATTTTTCTTTGTTTTAAGCCGCTTGATGGCATTGAAACGAATGGGAATTGTAAGCGACTATGAGGTATGATAAACCCTTTCCAAGTTTTTGTAAGATTAACCAACATATACTATTTTATATTTCACAGAAAATCCGTACCTTTGCCGTAGCAATAGTAGGTGTTGGTGGAGTAGGTAGTGTGACTGCTGAAATGCTGACAAGATGTGGCATTGGTAAGGTAAAAACATTTCTCTTTGCCTGTCATATAGGTTTTCATCAGAATACCACTATTTTCATTTTAGTTGCTACTCTTTGATTATGACAAGGTGGAACTAGCCAATATGAATAGACTTTTCTTCCAACCTCATCAAGCAGGATTAAGTAAAGTTCAAGCAGCAGAACATACTCTGAGGTAAATGGAATAGCAATCAAGTACCATATTCAAGGCTTATAATCATTCCCTTTTTCCTTCTTAGGAACATTAATCCTGATGTTCTTTTTGAAGTACACAACTATAATATAACCACAGTGGAAAACTTTCAACATTTCATGGATAGAATAAGGTAAAATTTTAATTTATGAATATTTTGTATAATGATGTTTTTCAAACTTATTTTCTTTGACTAGTAATGGTGGGTTAGAAGAAGGAAAACCTGTTGATCTAGTTCTTAGCTGTGTGGACAATTTTGAAGCTCGAATGACAATAAATACAGTGAGTATTCCTGCTGTGCAAGATATATTCATTTTTCCTTATGTTTTCACCCATTTCTACTAAGGCTTGTAATGAACTTGGACAAACATGGATGGAATCTGGGGTCAGTGAAAATGCAGTTTCAGGGCATATACAGCTTATAATTCCTGGAGAATCTGCTTGTTTTGCGGTATGCATTATTCTTTTTGGAATATTCTTCACTTTTTTTGAAATGTGTTTTATTTTTCATGTAGTGTGCTCCACCACTTGTAGTTGCTGCAAATATTGATGAAAAGACTCTGAAACGAGAAGGTGTTTGTGCAGCCAGTCTTCCTACCACTATGGGTGTGGTTGCTGGGATCTTAGTACAAAACGTGTTAAAGTAAGTCAGGGCTAATTTTTCTGAATAGTCTTTTCTTTATTTAAGTCTATTTTGATTTTTCTAGGTTTCTGTTAAATTTTGGTACTGTTAGTTTTTACCTTGGATACAATGCAATGCAGGATTTTTTTCCTACTATGTCCATGAAGCCAAATCCTCAGTGTGATGACAGAAATTGCAGGAAGCAGCAGGAGGAATATAAGGTATATGACAATCTGTTAGAATGCATGAGGGAAAGAACACTTTGATGCTGTTTGATTTCTACAGAAAAAGGTAGCAGCACTGCCTAAACAAGAGGTTATACAAGAAGAGGAAGAGATAATCCATGAAGATAATGAATGGGGTAGGTATTCTTTTATAAATTGAAATGGCAGTCCTTAAAAACTGACATAGGATCAAATTTACAGGTATTGAGCTGGTATCTGAGGTTTCAGAAGAGGAACTGAAAAATTTTTCAGGTCCAGTTCCAGACTTACCTGAAGGAATTACAGTGGCATACACAATTCCAAAAAAGGTACTTCAAAAATATGATTTACCCATATGTAATTTTTCACTGTATTTCCCTTATTTGTCAATAGCAAGAAGATTCTGTCACTGAGTTAACAGTGGAAGATTCTGGTGAAAGCTTGGAAGACCTCATGGCCAAAATGAAGAATATGTAGATAATGGACTGGGATATATTGTATTTCTCATGTTAAAGCCTCTTCCCTTGAAATTAAAAAAAAATTTTAACTGATAAAACTTAGGGCAACATTAATTAATGTATATTCTTACCTGAATTGTTATACTTTTTGAAAATCCTGTGACTTGCCTGTTTCTCCCCGCTCCAACGAAATCATTAACTCTCCTAAAATGTGTTTCATTCTAGTAAGAAAACCTCAAAGGATATTGTAGGATATAAATCTTACTTGAAAACATAGCTGTTGAAATGTTTTGGCCTTTTGGAGTGGGGGAAGGACAAATCTGATCCTGTAATCTTTTTCTTTCCAGTAATCCCTTGTGTCTGTTGCATGAGGACATGGACAATAAAGTAGTATATGATCCTCAGATACAGGGAGAAGGACAAGGCATACAGCTTATTGATTAGAGCTGGCAAGCATCTGCTCATTATGTTTGGAATTGCTTTCTATAAGAAAATTGCCCACTACTACTAACTTGATCAACAATGAATTCAAAATAGTTAACCTATGAAATAACATCCTCTCAAATGTTTGCTGATGAAGTACAAGTTGAAATGTAGTTATTGGAAAAGTCTGTAACCTGTGGATCATATATATTCAAAGTGAGACAAAGGCAAATAAAAAGCAGCTATTTTCATGAATAGACAAAGTTGATTTCAGGAAGTATAAATTATATTCTGCACCGAACAAGGAACAGAAATTATTGCATCTGTGGAACATATATCTGGAGTTACTATACTTTACTGAAGAGCAAGGCATAAATTTAGACTAAAATCCATCCAGATTACACTCATTCTTTAGGCTACTCCTGGATACTTCATTTAAATTTGATTTTCGAGGTAGTGAGATGTCGGCAAGGTTTGTCCTGTATATTAGGAATAAAGGAAAAGTTCTAAACTGCCTCTGCAATGACTTGTAGTCAGTGGAAGAGTATCACTTTCCCCTGATCATGACCACTAAACTGTAAATTGATATAAATTAGTTTTCTCTCGAGTTACACCCAAGTAATGAAGACTTAAGAGAACCTTGGTTGAAATAAATTTCCAATAGTTTGGAGACTCATAAATACCATGCAGGTGTAACCACTGCCAATAGGCTGTTTCTATGCTTATTTCCTATTTTGATTTTTACTTTGAAGATAGGAATATCTAAATTATATCTCTAGGGAGAAAATGTTGTAAAAAATTAAAAGTACATCCCTGATTGTAAAATAAAGTTCAAAAAACTGATTTCAGAAAGTCTCAACTACCAAATGTTTTCAATATATTAGTTTTGAGATGCTAGGATTATACTGTGATTCTTATGTTTATAGTAAAGTCTGGAAAGCAGAAGGATAGTTTTTTTAGCCTGGAAACTTATTTATGTTGCCTTGGTGAGTCTTCTATCATTTTTTAAAAATTTAGCTTATTGAACTGTAAAATAGCTTTTCTAGTATGAGAGATGTTTTGAATTTAAAAAATGAAATGCAGTTTTTCAAAAATAAATTTCCTTTGGAAATTCTTGCATATCAATTTAGTAAGGTTTTATAAAATTTTACAATTTGATAAAGTATCACATCTAGAATTCACTGTCTTCTTTTATCTGCTCTCAAGTTGGCATTGCATCACTGCCTGTGTCTTACACTGCACCAAATGTTACCTAATTGACCTAACTTTTTTTGTCTAATATCTTTCATTAAAAACAATTGGATTATTTAACCAGAAAAAAAATCTGGTAATAGAGATGTTGCTATCCTAGAATACTCTCTTGACAGTCTGTATGCCATGAAAACTTGCATAAGAAGGCAGCTGATTACGAAAAATTAATCATCATTGAATTTAGTATTACTAAACTCATAGCATTTGTCCAGATTTGTAAACACTATTGATTCTAATGTGAAAGATGGAAAAGCAGTCCCAGAATTGGCTTAGCACAGAGACTCTAAATGATAGTAAAACAACATATTCAACTTTAATTCCTGTCTTATTGTTAATGGGAAGTTAGTTATGGTTCTACTTAAATGTTGTAGAGAAAATAAGTATTACTAGTTTCTTCTCATAAAAATACTCCCTGGATACGTACACTGAACAACACAAAAAACGTAATGGCCACTTAAGAATATTTATTTATTTATTTATTTTTTTGAGACAGAGTCTCACTCTGTTGCCCAGGCTGGAGTGCAGTGGCACGATCTCAGCTCACCACATCCTCCGCCTCCCAGGTTCAAGCGATTCTCCTGCCTCAGCCTCCCAAGTAGCTGGGATTACAGGTGCCCGCCACCACGCATGGCTAATTTTTGTATTTTTAGTAGAGGCGAGGTTTCACCATGTTGGCCAGGCTGGTCTTGAACTCCTGACCTCAGGTGATCCACCCATCTTGGCCTCCCAAAGTGCTGGGATTATAGGTGTGAGCCACCACGCCCAGCCAAGAATATTTACTAAAGGAAGCTTTGACCCCTGCATCACATTTTTTTCATATTTCCCTTTCTGTAATCTCAGCACTTTGGGAGGCTGAGGTGGGTAGGTCAAGAGGTCAGGAGTTCGAGACCAGCCTGACCAACATGGCAAAACCCCGTCTCTACTAAAAATACAAAAATTAGCCGGGCGTGGTGGTGCGTGACTGTAATCCCAGCTACTTAGGAGGCTGAGGCAGGAGAATCGCTTGAACCTGGGAGGCAGAGGTTGCAGTGAGCTGAGATAGTGCCACTGCACTCCAGTCTGGAAAACAGAGTGAGACTCTGTCTCAAAAAAAAAGGTATTGATGAATAAAAATTATAACTAGAATAAGTACTCTAACAATTCAGATTTATAATTGAGTTGTCTGAAAGCTACCTTTTTCATTGTGAAAGTGCATATTAATGTGAAGAAAATATTCCTATTTGAGAACTTCAAATATGCATACACAAAGATGTTCCAGCTATTTTTATCTTCTTAAGTATGCATTCTACATGAGAACGTTTGGGTTGGTAGTAAAATAAATAGTAATATCAAAATAGTTTATTATGTTTAAATTTCATTCTTTTGGAATACATAATTTTGAGTGATCATGTCTCCAACTACAGTTATTCAGGCACAAATTTTGGAGGTACAAAGAATAAATAATATTCTTAAGGTAGTTTTTCCTTTTATCAGGGTTCTTCTAGAGTACTGGTCTCATTATTTTCTAAAGCAGTTTTTCTAAGGTGATAAACCGAACACATTACTTGCTATGTATTAAATGACTTGTACCACTAAATAATCAAATTCTAAGCTCTAACAGCTTAATTCTAAAATCATTGTCTGGTATATTTGTGTTTTCAATTAC